CAGCTGGGCCTTCTGCTATGTGGCTCTTCTCTAAGATGTAGTCCACCAGTTCCAGGAAGCTTTCATCCAGCAGTGTGTCTGCCTCATCCAACACCAAGAAGGAGAGTTGCTCCAGACTGATCAGTCGACTTTTCAGGGCCTTCCACAGAGCCCCTGGAGTGGCCACAAGCACATCTGCTGAAGGCTGTCTGGACAGCTGCAGCCTGATCCTACGCATGCCGTGGCCTCCCTCCAGGTCCCGCACCAGCAGGCCCAAGGAGCGGCCCAAGGGTTGGGCCACAGCCCGCACCTGTTGGGCCAATTCTCGGGAAGGAACAAGGACCAGGCCTCGGGGCGCGGGGATAGGAAGGGAGTCCAGGCTTGGCTGGCCCAAGAGCCGTTGAAGCAGCGGCAGGAGGTAGCTGAGAGTCTTGCCACTGCCGGTTTCTGCGGCGCAAACGACATGGCGGCCGCGAAGTAGTGAGGGGATGGTGCTAGACTGCACGGTTGTGGGCTGAACGACTTCAGGCGCAGCCTCCTGTAGTGCGTGCAGCACACGGGGCTCCAGGCCCAGGTCAGCAAAGCTGCCCTTAGACGAGAGCTTTCGCACCGCTGGCGCCTCCTGTTGCGCGCGCTCGATGGAGAAGTGGTCCCGACGCGCGCGTCGACTCTTCCAGCCTTGAGAGGCTAGCGGCGCGCGCTCCCAACGGCCCAGTGTGAGGCGCGCCGGCTGGTTCAACTCCGGCCGCCGCGCCGAAACCAGCAGCGGTCCGGGTCGAACCAGCACCGGCCTCGGGAGGTTCCGCCGCCTGCTCTGCCGCTGTTCCAACTGCCGCTGTAGAGCCACTGGGATGCGCACCACCGGCAGGGGTTCGTCGGGACTGCGGACCGTGAGGCCCCGTCGCGGCGCCAGGAGCAACCGAGTCACGAGGGAAAAGAGCCGCACCGGCCGCGTTAGAGCCATGTTTCCCTTAGTGCGGGAGAAGCGCACATCAGTGACGTCACGGACGCGCCGCGACCTCGCGTACGGTGGCTGGCGAGGCTCAGTACGGTGTGTGGAGCTGGAGCACCGTGAGGAAGAAGCGAGGTTCTTTTTAAGAGTTCAGCTGCGAGGTCTGTAGCTCCGAATAGGGGATGGCGACATCTTCATCCATTTCCATGTGCCACTGTTTTTCAGATATCAAACAAAGAATTACTCTGTACAAAGCCAGAACACATATATCAAAGTAATCCTGAAGTATCAGAACAAAATAATAGGTATGTATATGCATTTGGGTTTTTGGGTTTTGTTTCTGACTCTTGTTTCCTCTTTTTTTTTCAGGCTGTAACAGAGGAGGAAATGATTTTGAATAGCCTCTCTCTGTGTTACCATAATAAGCTAATCCTGGCCCCAATGGTTCGGGTAGGGACTCTTCCAATGAGGCTGCTGGCCCTGGATTATGGAGCGGACATTGTTTACTGTGAGGTAAGGGGCTCTGATTTTCTGGGTGGGCTTCTGGAATGACAAGCGTCCTCTGATTCCTCTGCAGGAGCTGATCGACCTCAAGATGATTCAGTGCAAGAGAGTTGTTAATGGTGAGTACAGATCTGGCTCCAGAATTATGCATGAGTGACCCTATGTGTTTGGGTTTTCTTGCAGAGGTGCTCAGCACAGTGGACTTTGTCGCCCCTGATGATCGAGTTGTCTTCCGCACCTGTGAAAGAGAGCAGAACAGGGTGGTCTTCCAGATGGTGAGAGACTCCATTGCTGCATGCCCTCCTGAGCAGTGGTTGATGCAGCCTCTTGTGTTCCCAGGGGACTTCAGACGCAGAGCGAGCCCTTGCTGTGGCCAGGCTTGTGTAAGTTCATCCTCTGTCTTTAGCACTGCCTTCTTATTACCTTTACTCCTTCATCCTTTTCCAGAGAAAATGATGTGGCTGGTATTGATGTCAACATGGGCTGTCCAAAACAATATTCCACCAAGGTAAACTGGTTTCTTTATACTCCTCATAAACATGTAAGAAGACCTTTTGTGTGTTTCTCCTTAGGGAGGAATGGGAGCTGCCCTGCTGTCAGACCCTGACAAGATTGAGAAGGTAAGTCCTCCACGAGTGAAAGCAGGGGTCCTACATAGGTGCTCTTGTGTTTTCCTTTCTGCAGATCCTCAGCACTCTTGTTAAAGGGACACGCAGACCTGTGACCTGCAAGATTCGCATCCTGCCATCGGTAAGGATGGTGTGTTACATATGAAGGTCCATCAGTAACCATCCTGTGTGGTCCTCCTCCTCAGCTAGAAGATACCCTGAGCCTTGTGAAGCGGATAGAGAGGACTGGCATTGCTGCCATCGCAGTTCATGGGAGGTGAGTGGTCACCTTTCTAGTGACTGGCAGGGTTAGCCCTCAGCCCCATCTTTCTATCTCCAAGGAAGCGGGAGGAGCGACCTCAGCATCCTGTCAGCTGTGAAGTCATCAAAGCCATTGCTGATACCCTCTCCATTCCTGTCATAGCCAAGTAAGCCTCCTGTCTTCATCATGTACTCTGTGGGGACACCCCTAACCCTCTGGTTGCTTTTTAGCGGAGGATCTCATGACCACATCCAACAGTATTCGGACATAGAGGACTTTCGACAAGCCACGGCAGCCTCTTCCGTGATGGTGGCCCGAGCAGCCATGTGGAACCCATCTATCTTCCTCAAGGAGGGTCTGCGGCCCCTGGAGGAGGTCATGCAGAAATACATCAGATACGTACGTCTCTGTACTTTTTCAAAACAAGCATTCTGGGCATCAGGCAAGTCATTTCTTTTCTCAGGCGGTGCAGTATGACAACCACTACACCAACACCAAGTACTGCTTGTGCCAGATGCTACGAGAACAGCTGGAGTCGCCCCAGGGAAGGTTGCTCCATGCTGCCCAGTCTTCCCGGGAAATTTGGTAAGAGGCACAATAAGATGTCCATCTGTCCTGTGTTTGCTCTGATCTGCTTCTTCCTCCCTAGTGAGGCCTTTGGCCTTGGTGCCTTCTATGAGGAGACCACACAGGAGCTGGATGCCCAGCAGGCCAGGCTCTCAGCCAAGACTTCAGAGCAGACAGGGGAGCCAGCTGAAGATACCTCTGGTGTCATTAAGATGGCTGTCAAGTTTGACCGGTAGGTCTCCAGCTTGGCCTCAGCTTGGGCTAGTGACCCCAACTGCTTCCCTTCCTTTCCCCAGGAGAGCATACCCAGCCCAGATCACCCCTAAGATGTGCCTACTAGAGTGGTGCCGGAGGGAGAAGTTGGCACAGCCTGTGTATGAAACGGTGAGTTCCTGGCTGTGGCCTGCCCTGCAGCCTGGCCATGTGATTCCTTTTCTCTTTGTATCAGGTTCAACGCCCTCTAGATCGCCTGTTCTCCTCTATTGTCACCGTTGCTGAACAAAAGTATCAGTCTACCTTGTGGTAAGTTTCCTTATCATAGGAGAGGAGGCTTGGCCCCTCACCTTATTGCCCTCTGTCTGCTCAGGGACAAGTCCAAGAAACTGGCGGAGCAGGCTGCAGCCATCGTCTGTCTGCGGAGCCAGGGCCTCCCTGAGGGTCGGCTGGGTGAGGAGAGCCCTTCCTTGCACAAGCGAAAGAGGGAGGCTCCTGACCAAGACCCTGGGGGCCCCAGAGCTCAGGAGCTAGCACAACCTGGGGATCTGTGCAAGAAGCCCTTTGTGGCCTTGGGAAGTGGTGAAGAAAGCCCCCTGGAAGGCTGGTGACTACTCTTCCTGCCTTAGTCACCCCTCCATGGGCCTGGTGCTAAGGTGGCTGTGGATGCCACAGCATGAACCAGATGCCGTTGAACAGTTTGCTGGTCTTGCCTGGCAGAAGTTAGATGTCCTGGCAGGGGCCATCAGCCTAGAGCATGGACCAGGGGCCGCCCAGGGGTGGATCCTGGCCCCTTTGGTGGATCTGAGTGACAGGGTCAAGTTCTCTTTGAAAACAGGAGCTTTTCAGGTGGTAACTCCCCAACCTGACATTGGTACTGTGCAATAAAGACACCCCCTACCCTCACCCACGGCTGGCTGCTTCAGCCTTGGGCATCTTCATAAATGGGCTTGTGTCCTGGCATGATTCTACTCCCA